AGGTTCGCGGACCCCAAAGCACCTTCTCTTTCCCCCTCCTCCTGGCCGCTGGCTTCCGCCCCCTCCTACCCTCCCACCGGGTTGCCTCTGATTCCTCCTGGACTCCGATCTTTTCACGCTCTTGTTGGTTTCACTGACATGTTCTTGTCAATTTCAAACGCTTTGTGATTGTAAAAAAAAAAAAATCGAACCGATACGGTCCTACCACTCGCCCTAGTTTCGGAGCCCGGAGCTGTCCTGCGTGTGCGTCCATGTGGAGTGTCCGGGGCTGCGGGCTCGGGCGCACGGTGCCAGCCGAGGGCTGCCCTCCGCTTTTGTGTTAACCGGCGGGCTTCTCGCGGTCCCCGCCGCAGAGGTCACACCCGGCGGGTAACGGCGTGGATACACCGAAGGGTGACTTTGGACACCTTCCCCACACCACAGACTAACGCTTCTGCCCCTACTCCGCCCCTGCTAGAGAAGTAGGAGGCCAGTGGGGGAGGGGGTATTTTCCTGAAGCTCCAGAAAATGACCACGCATTTTAGAGAAAGGTCGTGCCCGCTTCCCAGCCTCACCTAGTCTGGGCTGGGGCCGGGACCCGCCTCCCCACCTTCCCCGCCCCCCCCGCTCTTCAACCTAGCGGAGGGACAGATGCCAGCGCGGTGGAGTCATGCCGCTGGCTTGGGCACCATTGGTCATGCCTGGAACACGCAGCAGCGAGTACGCACATCTGGCGGCTATCCCGGGCGGCTCCGGTCCTGATATGGAGAGAGAGGGCGGGCTGGTGTGTGTCTCAGTGAGCGAGGCTGGGGGAACGCGCCTGGGCTGGCTCCTCCCCGAACTTGCATCACCAGTGCCCCCTCTCTCCACCCGCCTTCGGCCCCGCCTTGGCCCCTCCTCCACCCCCCTTCCTCCGCTCCGTTCGGCCGGTTCTCCCGGGAAGCTATTAATAGCATTACGTCAGCCTGGGACTGGCAACACGGAGTAAACGACCGCGCCGCCAGCCTGAGGGCTATAAAAGGGGTGATGCAACGCTCTCCAAGCCACAGTCGCACGCAGCCAGGCGCGCACTGCACAGCTCTCTTCTCTCGCCGCCGCCCGAGCGCACCCTTCAGCCCGCGCGCCGGCCGTGAGTCCTCGGTGCTCGCCCGCCGGCCAGACAAACAGCCCGCCCGACCCCGTCCCGACCCTGGCCGCCCCGAGCGGAGCCTGGAGGTGAGCGCTGGAAGCCGAGGGAGTGAGCGCGACGAGGGCTGCTCGCCTTCATTCCCTTCGCGCCCCTCTAAGTAACCAGTCCGCCGACCCCTGACCCACCCCGGATCCGCGCCCCCAGCCTCCGGCTTGGAAATAACTCTGGCTTAAACTTCTTCTAAGCCACCGCTGCTCCTCGGCGCTTCGAAAAGTTTCCCGCAAAGCGAAAGAACTAACTTTCTCTTTTGACTTGGGGCGCGAAAGGTTCCTGGTGACGGAGGTCGGGCGTCCACTCTGCCGCCAGCCTCGAGCGCCGCTTCTCTCCGCCGACGGCGCTGGCTTGCCCGGCTGGGAGAGGGCGTAAGGTGGGTGGGCGGGTGCGTTGGGGTGTCCGAGGTGAAACAGTTTGGGTTTCAATGTGTCTTTCAGCAAAATGATGCTTCAACACCCAGGCCAGGTCTCTGCCTCGGAAGTGAGTGCTTCTGCCATCGTCCCCTGCCTGTCCCCTCCTGGGTCACTGGTGTTTGAGGATTTTGCTAACCTGACGCCCTTTGTCAAGGAAGAGCTGAGGTTTGCCATCCAGAACAAGCACCTCTGCCACCGGATGTCCTCTGCGCTGGAATCAGTCACTGTCAGCGACAGACCCCTCGGGGTGTCCATCACAAAAGCCGAGGTGGGTTCTATCACAGGTATTCATTCTTTCGGCCCTTTAAATGTGTTTCTTTTGGATTTTACAGGTAGCCCCTGAAGAAGATGAAAGGAAAAAGAGGCGACGAGAAAGAAATAAGATTGCAGCTGCAAAGTGCCGAAACAAGAAGAAGGAGAAGACGGAGTGCCTGCAGAAAGTGAGTGCCTTCTAGCCTTACCCTTCCTCTCGCTTTCTTGATGCCTCTGTTGCTTGTCCCCCAGGAGTCGGAGAAGCTGGAAAGTGTGAATGCTGAACTGAAGGCTCAGATTGAGGAGCTCAAGAACGAGAAGCAGCATTTGATATACATGCTCAACCTTCATCGGCCCACGTGTATTGTCCGGGCTCAGAATGGGAGGACTCCAGAAGATGAGAGAAACCTCTTTATCCAACAGATAAAAGAAGGAACATTGCAGAGCTAAGCAGTCGTGGTATGGGGGCGACTGGGGAGTCCTCATTGAATCCTCATTTTATACCCAAAACCCTGAAGCCATTGGAGAGCTGTCTTCCTGTGTACCTCTAGAATCCCAGCAGCAGAGAACCATCAAGGCGGGAGGGCCTGCAGTGATTCAGCAGGCCCTTCCCATTCTGCCCCAGAGTGGGTCTTGGACCAGGGCAAGTGCATCTTTGCCTCAACTCCAGGATTTAGGCCTTAACACACTGGCCATTCTTATGTTCCAGATGGCCCCCAGCTGGTGTCCTGCCCGCCTTTCATCTGGATTCTACAAAAAACCAGGATGCCCACCGTTAGGATTCAGGCAGCAGTGTCTGTACCTCGGGTGGGAGGGATGGGGCCATCTCCTTCACCGTGGCTACCATTGTCACTCGTAGGGGATGTGGAGTGAGAACAGCATTTAGTGAAGTTGTGCAACGGCCAGGGTTGTGCTTTCTAGCAAATATGCTGTTATGTCCAGAAATTGTGTGTGCAAGAAAACTAGGCAATGTACTCTTCCGATGTTTGTGTCACACAACACTGATGTGACTTTTATATGCTTTTTCTCAGATCTGGTTTCTAAGAGTTTTGGGGGGCGGGGCTGTCACCACGTGCAGTATCTCAAGATATTCAGGTGGCCAGAAGAGCTTGTCAGCAAGAGGAGGACAGAATTCTCCCAGCGTTAACACAAAATCCATGGGCAGTATGATGGCAGGTCCTCTGTTGCAAACTCAGTTCCAAAGTCACAGGAAGAAAGCAGAAAGTTCAACTTCCAAAGGGTTAGGACTCTCCACTCAATGTCTTAGGTCAGGAGTTGTGTCTAGGCTGGAAGAGCCAAAGAATATTCCATTTTCCTTTCCTTGTGGTTGAAAACCACAGTCAGTGGAGAGATGTTTGGAAACCACAGTCAGTGGAGCCTGGGTGGTACCCAGGCTTTAGCATTATTGGATGTCAATAGCATTGTTTTTGTCATGTAGCTGTTTTAAGAAATCTGGCCCAGGGTGTTTGCAGCTGTGAGAAGTCACTCACACTGGCCACAAGGACGCTGGCTACTGTCTATTAAAATTCTGATGTTTCTGTGAAATTCTCAGAGTGTTTAATTGTACTCAATGGTATCATTACAATTTTCTGTAAGAGAAAATATTACTTATTTATCCTAGTATTCCTAACCTGTCAGAATAATAAATATTGGAACCAAGACATGGTAAACATGTGTTGTGCTGGTTTCTGTTCATTTAAAT